ACTGCCCCCTTTAAGGTTGAGCGCAGAGGGCTTTTGGGGGCGAGCATGAAGCTGGGCACCCAGAGCCTGAGGCCGACTGTCCCTCCCTGTGTCCTGGAGTGGGGGCCTTGACCCGAGAAGACCCCCAGGGGATGGCCTGTGGGTGCTGATGTGGGGAGGGGAGGTCTGTGGACTGAGGGGGGTCATTGGCAGGGGACATTGATCACCGCGGCTCAGGGTTCTGCTCAGTGGGGTCAGTGGGAACGTGGTCAGTGAAGGCCTGGTCAGTGGGGGCCTGGTCAGTGGGGGTCTGGCTGGCAGAAGCCTGGCCAGGTGGCAGCTAGGTGACTTCAGGCAGGGTTTGTCCTTGGAGCCTCCTTGCCGCCATCTGTAGTGGGAACGAGTCATGGCACTCCGGAGGGCTGCTGGGAAGAGGAGGTGAGCAGGTGTGTGGAATCCAGCCCTGCCAAACAGATCTAGCACTTTACAGCCTAGATGAGTCCCCTGCTAGGGAGGGGACCTGCCCTTTGCCTTTTGCCCCCAACCCTCAACCTTCTGCCCCCTATCTTCCATCTGCAATCCCAGGAATGCCCTGGATGGGGAGGTCTGAGTTTAGGGAGCACCTGTGGATGCTCTGATGATGGCCATGGGTCCCGAGGGGGGAGAGAGTGACAAGGGTGACCCAGTGTCCTGGGTGCACATATGAGTGGGGCAGCTGGGCCTAGCCAGAGCAGTGACAAACGCATGCACACATGTGTTCACCCACATACACGTGCATGCTCACATGCACAAACACTGCACACACGCACGTTGACACTTCAAGGGGTGGAGGGTGCTGACTCTGGTCCCGGCTGACCCAGGCAGGGGCCCATTGTGATGGGTGTCATGACCTCACAATGTCACTGGTGCTGAGCACTCGCCCACCTGTCCGCTTGCCGTCTCTATGTCTGGAGCTCTTAGAGATAAGACATAGAGGTGTCTGGTTCTGAGAAAAGGAAGTTTTGCTAAGTGAGAGACACAACTGACTCAACTGACTCAGGTGAGTGTGACCTGCTCTGTTCCTTCCCTGCTGACCTGGGTACAGTCATTACCTGGTGGGCAGGGCTAGCCTCTGGGCAGGTGCCGAGGAGGGTCATCCCTGAGCACTCACCAGGTGCCTGTTCTGCACTGACCTGGTGGACTCTGTGGGGTGGGTGCTGTCCCCGAATGTACCCATTCCACAAGTGAGATGTCTAGGGTCAGAGAGGAGGTGACTGGCCAAGAGACCCAGATGTGATCCTGGGCTGTGCTCTCAGCCCTGCCCTGTGCATGCCCTGGTCTCTATGGCCCTAGATTCCAAATCTGCCCAGGGTTTTCTGGCCCCTGATGGGGCAGAGTCTGGCCCTGAAAGAGCTACTGGGATGGAACTCCTATGGGTGTGGTGGAGGGAGGTGGTGCTCGGTCCAAGTCTGTGCCCTAAGCTGGGTGTCCGCAGGAGGAGGTCTCACCAACTCAGACTTCACGTGCGGTCACTGAGGGTCTCCGTGGGACCCACTGGACACATGGGGTCCCTTGTCTGGGAGTAGGGAGCCCTCTGCCTGTGGGCAGTTGTGGTAGAGGACCTTGAACACTGCTGCTCTGGGGCCTGGGCAGGGAGGACTTGGACAGTGGGGACCTGGTCAGGAAGGCCTGGTCACTGGGGGACTGGTCAGCGAGGACATGGTCAGTGGGGAATTGGTCATCAGGGGCCTGGTCAGCAGAGGCTTGGCCACTGGGGCTTAGTCAGTGAAAAACTGGTCAGTGGGGACATGGTCAGTTGGAGCCTGGTCATCAGGGGCCTGATCAGTGAGGACCTAGTCAGAAGGCCTGGTCACTGGGAAAACGGTCAGTGAAAGCCTGGCCGGCAGGGGTCTGGTTAGTGGGGGCCTGGCCAGATGGTTGCTTGGTGACCTCAGGCACGGGGTTTGTCCTTAGAGCCTCCTTGCCTCCGTCCATAGCAGAAATGAGTCATGGCACCCTGGAAGGCTACTGGGAGGAGGAGGTGAAAAAATGTGTGGAATCCGACCTTGCCACTCACACCCAGCATTTTACAGTCTAGCTGAGTTCCCCCTAATGAGGGGCCCTGTCCTGTGCCCTCTAACCCCTAGCCCCCATCTGCATCTTCAGGACTGCCCCGTGTGGGGAGTTCTGAGGTTGGGGAGGACCCATGGATGCTCTGATGCTTGCCACAGGCCTCAAGGGAAGGTGACGCTGATTAAGACTTGATGAGCACTTGGGTGCACATGTAAGTGGGACAGCCAGCCCTGGCCAGAGACGCTACTCGTGCACACACATGTTCACCCACATAAACATACATGCTCACCTGCACAAACACATTTTGACACCTTAGGGGCTGGAGGACACCGACTCTGGGCCCTCTTGACCTGGGCAATGGCCCATTATGATGGGTGCCATGACCTCAAAATGTCACTGGTGCTGAGTGACCGCCCACCTGCCCACCCACTCACCTCTGTGTTGTGCAGCACTTGCACATAAGACGCACACAGGTGTCTGGTTCTGTGGTGCATGAACGACTTTTCTAAGCGAGAGACACAGCAGCCTGAGCAGACTCAGGTGAGTGACCTCTGGGCAGATGCCGACGAGGGGGCGTGGACCATCCTCTCCTTTGTCCTCACAGAGACTCTGTGGCGATGGGTGCTGTCCCCAAATGTAGCCATTCCACAGGTGAGATGTGTAGAGTCAGAGAGGCGGTGACTCAGCGTTCTCTTGTTCTTTCTTGGTGACCCAGGAAAACAAAGTCCCCTCCTGTATTGACAGCTGGGAATTGTGGTGTCCACCGTCCTCGACCTGCGACGGGGTCTCCATGAGCACAGAGGCTGCTCTGGAGTCAACAGATCATCTTTTCCCCAAACCAAACTGCTTGGCTGGCGTTGTTCCTGAAGGGGCTTCACTGGCCAGAGTGAGTGAGAATTGGGGTAGAACGGAGCAGTCATTATCTTCCTGGTCCCTGAACCATCCTATAGAGACATCCAGTCCCTGACTCCACCTGCCTCCAGGTGCCCAGAACAGCCCATCGTGGGGACTTCACCCTCAGCAAGTGGACGCCGTTTGTCCTGCCAGGGCAGGTGTGTGTCTGCCTTGGGGTGTTCGGGGACAACCCCCACTATCCTGGCCTCCTCTGGGTTTCAGGGACACCGAGCTGGGGCAGCAGTGGACTTGGGGCATGAGCAGGTTGATGTCAGAAAATACACCAATAACCTCGGGATTGTGCAGTAAGTCCTCTGTCCCCCCGACCCCAGCCACCAGGTCCTCAGCTCTGCCTGGGTTGCCTTACAGTGAGATGGAGCTGCCCCGCGTCAGTGCCCTGGAGGTGAAGGTAAGAGCCTGTGCCTGCTGCGTGGGAGGCTGCTCCGCTAACTCCATCATGGCTCATTTGACAGCAAAGACGCAAGGAAAGTAAACGTACCAACAAGTGGCAAAAGATGCTTGCAGACTGGACAAAATATAGGAGCACCAAGAAGGTAACATGGGGAGGAAGCGGCCCCCGTGACTGCCTTTCTCACTGGAGTGTTCTTCTGTCTGTAGCTGTCTCAAAGAGTATGCAAAGTCATTCCCCTGGCGGTGCGGGGCCGGGCGTTGTCACTTTTGCTAGATATTGACAAAATCAAGTCCCAGAACCCAGGCAAATATAAGGTAAGTCCCTCCCACACTCAGCTAGGGCAGTAGGCTGCTTCCTCCTCTTGGCCCCGCCCTACAGGTCATGAAGGAGAAGGGCAAGAGGTCCTCCAGAATCATCCACTGCATCCAGCTAGATGTCAGCCACACCCTGCAGAAACACATGATGTTCATACAAAGATTCGGAGTCAAGTAAGGCCAATGGGGCTTGCAGGGGTCCCAGAAAAAACAAAACCCTCTTTCCCCTCTTTTCTAGGCAGCAGGAATTATGTGACATCCTCGTGGCCTATTCTGCATATAACCCTGTGAGTATTCCCGGGCAGCGATATTCCTGGTATGGAGGACCCAGCCACCCCTTATGTTCGGCAGGCAGCCCTTGGGCTGTTGCAGGACCGTGGCCAGTTCTTGGTATTGCTCAAGTCCCCTGGGCCTTCAGACTGGCGGGTGACTTCAAGGGAGCAACCATCCTGGGCCTCTCCTGGGACAAACACTTGCCTTCACCCACTATCGATGTCTTGCTCAGCCCTCAGAGGAGCGTGGTTGGCGTGGATTACTTCATGCCTTGATTCTGCCTTCCCGGAAACCACGGTGGCAGCAGGCTTGGATGTCACCAAGTCACCGTGTTTCATGCTATTTCTGGAGGTTCTCGCCTTTGTGGCCTCGGAAAGGAAGGCGATCTGGTGCTTTGGGGAAAGCCCTCGGGATGCTCCTCCAGATGGTCTTCTTCAGGCCTTTTGCTCAGCATTGGTCTGATCAGTTCTGCCAGCTCTGGGCCATGATCTCTTGGCACTGGCGCGGCTTTCCTTCAATAATTCCATAAACTCCAGACTTCGTGTCTTTTGCATGGAAAGCACGCGGTGCCCATTTCATCGACACCGCACCCCGGAGTCCAAACGTCAGCCCTGCGGGTGTTGGGTTTGTTAGGGACAATTTCGGGCTCAGGTGCAGGGGGCGCTTCCCCAGCGCGGGCGCTTCCTGGGCCCCATCTGAGGCCGTGGGCTCCTGGCAGGAGGACCTGGAGTTTTCAGATCCCCGGGAAGGATGCATTTCCCCCACTCTCGGGCACAAGCTGCCCTTTGCTGGCGTTGGGCACGGATCATGGCCTCGCAGAAGCCCGCGACAGCGTGGAGCAGGTGGTGCCCCCGCCCGGGACTCCTGGTGGGTGATGGCTCCGGGAGGCCTTGGCTGGGACAGAGTGGGGCCTCCGGGTCGGTCAGCGGCCCGAGCCCGGCTGCGGCTCTCGGAGGCTTGGGTTTGGAAGACACCGCCTGCCATCCCGCGGCGCCTCTCGGGGTCCGCTCCCCCGGACTGGCCCTGCCCACCGCGCGCGAGTAGTAGCGGGCGGCCAGGAGTCAGTGGCAGGCGCGGCCGGTGGGATGCCGGGTAGGAGGCTGCGCTGGAGCCCGCTGGGCAGCGCCGACCCCTAAGGCAGCCGGGCGGGTGAGCGAGCAGAGGCGTGGGCGGCTGAGGGGCTGAGGGGCTGAGGCGGCTGAGGCGGCTGAGGGGCTGAGGAGGCTGAGGGGCTGAGGGGCTGAGGCGGCTGAGGGGCTGAGGGGCTGAGGGGCGGGCAGCCTGGCCGGTCCCTGCCGCAGGGTCCACCGCACGTCACGTGGCCGAATCCCTCGGGCTGCTTTCTCTCTGGGCTGTTTTCTTACTGTGAACCTCGTGGGCTCCTGCTCGGTGTCCTTTCTTACTCTGTCTCTGTTTTTGCATTCTATTGGCAAGTATTTTATTTAGGATATTTTACTGATATAACTGAGGATGAACTGTGTTTTGCAGCATTTTGTTTTATTACGCGTTTTCTCCTAGATTTTGGTATCATTTTTATGCTGACTTGATTAAACATTTTGGAAACTTTCCTGGAACTGATAGCTTTTATATGATCTTTTTCTTGAGGTAATAAAATAATTTACTTTGAAATGTCTCAGCCTAACAACTTTTGTGCTTTTGTTGTTTTGTGCAGAGGTGGGAAGACTCCTTTGCATTTTTGGTATCACTTCTGTGTTAATGATTTTGTTGTTTGTTTCGCAAAATCACTTAGTGATCCGTGTTTTCCAACTTAAGAGTTAACATGTACCATTTTGTGAAATAAAAAAAGTCTCGTATATCTCTTTGTATGTCTCTTTTCGTTTGTCATAT